CCCTCCCGTCATTACTCACCAAGACTCTTAAGCCCTGGCCCGCGGGCCGGAGAGCAGGTCCCCAGAGAGGGCGGCAGGCGTGACAGCGACCCTATGTGAGCTCCCAGCGCCCTCCATCCCCCTAAACGGCGCCTGGGTGATGGATGATACTGCCGCATGCTGCAAAGGTCATAAGTCTGGGCCAAGGAGCAGACTGAATTGAAAACAGATCCGAGGAAGGGCCGGTACTGGGGTACAAGACAACCGGCACCCCAACCTCCTCCACTGCCCACTCTACTCAGCGCGCGCGCGCGCGCACACACACACACACGTGCCCCTTGAAGTTGGAAGACTGGGCAGCACGGGGGGAAAAGGCAGAGTACAGAGTGACCCTTTCTATAAACCCCACCAGCAGCAGTGTTGGGGATCCTGAGAATCTCTCGGTGCAGCTCCAGTGTTCCCTTTAGGCTCTCCCTCCACGAAACTGCCCGATTTGGGTCAGTGGGGTCCGCCCGGTCTGCTGCTCAGGGGCAGCCCAACGTCGGCGCTACCCGCCCTAGGGGCCAGTCAAGGAAGCTTGCAGACAGCTAAGCCCTGGTGCACGGGCCTCCTAGTCCACAGCCCCAGGCGCCTCCTGTCACCAAGACCTCATCATACTGCTAGGCTAACAAGGCCTGCTCCGGAGACCCTGACGACCTCCCTGCCACATTCCACCCCGCAGGGCACAGATGGCAACTCCTGCATATGCTAAGGTGTGCTAGCCTCTGAGTGGGTGTGGGTGGGCTCTCCGTGCCCCTGGCAATTATGGACGTCTGTATCTCCGGCGTGTGGTTAGTGTGTGTCCGTTTGTTCCCTGGGTATGTGAGGTGTGTCTACCTGAGCCCCAGGTGTGTCCGACTCTGTGCCCGGGTGTGTGTCTGTGCCCCTGAGTGTGTCTATATCTGTCGGGTTTGTCCACTTCCCCGTCCCCAGCTCCCATCTGGGTGATTTTGCCCGGGTGTGCCTCCGCGTGGGGGCGTTTCCGTGCGTCTCCGCCTGCAGGTCTGTGTATGTGTGAAAATCAGGAAGAGCCAGCGGGGAGTGTGTGTTGCCATCGCGTCTCCGCCTGCAGGTATGTGTGTCTCAGTGACAGTGCGTAGGCGTAGCCCCAAGAATGATGGTGTCCCTTGGTCCAGGTGCAGACATCTGGAGGAGAGAGTCGGAGAGCAGAAACCACTTGGCTCCCAGACAATTCCCCTACAGGCTTTGGGCCTGGAATTGAGGAGAAAGTGAGCTAAGTTGGGGTGGGGTGAGTCCAAAGAAGCACGGGCTGGGCCAAGCTAAGCTGCTCTGGGCTGGGCTGATCCCTCCCCACTCAGGGGCGGGACCCCAGGAGGAGGGAGAGGACAGAGCCACTGCAGAGGACCAGACTGGGAAAACAACGATATGGCAGGAGCCAGTCTTGGGGCCCGCTTCTACCGGCAGATCAAAAGACATCCGGGGGTGAGTCCTCAGAACCTCAGAACCTCTAACTCGACCCCAAAAGTGCTCTCCCTCTTCCCCGCAGATCATCCCGATGATCGGCTTAATCTGCCTGGGCATGGGCAGCGCTGCGCTTTACTTGCTGCGACTCGCCCTTCGCAGCCCCGACGTCTGGTAAAGGCACGGCTTGGGATGCTCACGGGGGCAGACCCTAACCCTCCCCCCTCCTGCTCCACAGCTGGGACAGAAAGAACAACCCGGAGCCCTGGAACCGCCTGAGCCCCAATGACCAATACAAGGTACCTCTCGATGGCTCTAGGGTTGCCCCCCACTCAGCGCAACCCCCTTTCCCTCTCCTCTTAGTTCCTTGCAGTTTCCACTGACTATAAGAAGCTGAAGAAGGACCGGCCAGACTTCTAAGCCAGGCTGGGCTGCCAGTGCCATGCAAGCCACAGCCAGCCAGCCCATCCACTTCTTCCACTCCTCCCCGCAGGCCCCAAGGCATCACTCCGGCCACCCTGTCCCGCTACTGCTTACACAGGCCGGGTTCCCACGCAGAGGGGAGGCTGCTCCACCCCTACTCTCCTCCCTTGCTCCCAGCAGCGGAAGCGCCTCTGACCCTTGGCTTGAGTCCCACGTGGGGGAGGAGGAGGCAGGCAGCACCAGCAGGGGTCCACCAAGAGCCCAGACCAGCCCCTCTGCCCTCCTACCCGGGCCTCGAAGGGTGTGGCACAGGCTACGTGTTGAGCGTGGCCTACGTGAGCCAACAAGAAGCAGGGGCCTCTGAGTGCCAAGCGACGTGGCGGGCTCCACGTTAGCCCAGGCTCTGAGAGCCAGCCCAGGGGCGGCGCTGCTCAGCTTGGGCTGGTCCAGGGCCTGCCCAGGCTGGGGCACCTTTGCCTCCTGAGGCGCAGCGCACTCCTCCCCTGCCCAAGCCTACTGCCTCCCGCTGCCGCCAGTACCCCCTCCAGCCCCACACCTGGGCCTCCCCCTGCCACTCCCCTCCCTTGCTCCCCTCTGTCCCCAGGGATCAAACAGAAGCAGCCGTGGGCAAAATACAATTTCATTTAACAAATTGAATTTGCTGCGCCTGCTAATCACGTCTGGTGTCG